CCTCTGACCAAGCTGGGGGGACACAGAGAAGGGACTTGTGACTTGCTTTGCCAGGGAGGTCCTGAGAGGCTGTCCAGGGAAGGTGACATTGAGGCCGGGACTTGAGCTGGCTGTTTGAAGGCAGGAAAAATGGCAGGGCAAGGACTGGAGTCCTTCGCCTTCCTGGGGGACGTTTATTCCACATGCCTCGGGAAATCTGAAATGGCCTTGGAGAGCATTTGCTGGGGGTTGGGGGTGGGCGGAAGGGGACAGAGAGCATTGCCACCGACAGGCGGGGCGTCCCAGGGCCTCTCCCCAGGAGCGGATGAGCTCAGACGCGGCTCACTCAGCTGTGTCCAGGCACAGCCGGTTTATGACCTAAGAGAATGACAACCCAGGAGCAAGTCGGGATGACAAAGACGCCCAGAAGGGCACGCGCTTTTATGTAACCGACCTCTGAGCTGGCGGATCTCAGGAGGTTGGCGCTCTGAGCTCAGGCGCGGAGAAAGGACGGCGCCCCTGCCTTACTCTCTTATAAGTACGAGGGGACAGCAACGCGACATAACTTAGAGAAGTCCAGGAAGCTTTAGAGAGCAGGGCGGTCCCGCTGCTATTCCTCAGAGCGCGACTGGGGCGAACTGGGGCGCCCTTCCCAGCTCCAGCTCGGCCCTTGTCCCCTCTTCCCAGGATCACTCGCTGGGTGACCTTGGGCGAGCCACTTGACTTCTCTGAGCCCCAGTTTCCCAGTCCGTGCATCTGAAAGGCTGTAATAGCGTCGTGGGGCTCCCCACTCGGCCCTCAGGGCCAAAGGTGGGCGCCGGACACGCGGGAGGGGCCCTTGGACGCACCCCCTCTCGCAAACGCCCGGTTAGTCCCGGCGGACTCGCAGTGGAGAGCGGCCCCAGGAGGCGGCGGGCGGCGGGGCGGTGGGCGCCAGTGCGCAGGCGCGGCGCGGCAGGGCGGGGCGGCGGGCGCGGGGCGGGGCGGGGCGGAGCCGGGCGGGGCGGGGCCGGCGGCAGGCGCTGGGCGCTCGGCGCGGTGGCTCAGAGTGCGCGGGGCGGCGCGCGGCGTGCAGGTCGCAGCTGTGGCTCGGGTGCTGGCAGGTGCTGGCGGGACTGGCGGGGATCGCCGTGGACTGCCTCAGGGGCGCCGCAGCCCGCTCGGCCCGAGGGCCCGCCTAACCGCGCCGCCCGCGCCCGCTCCTCCTCGGCCCGCGCCCGGAGCGCGGGGGCCGCCGGCGCTGGGTACTCGGCGGCCACCGGGGATCGGGGCTGAGCGGTCGGTTCCCGCCCCCGTGCCGCCGCCGCCGCCTTCCGGCCGACCGCCCGGCTTGGCCGCTGCTGCCGCGTCTGGCCCCCGGGTCCCCGCCGCTGGGGGCGCGGGCGGGGTCGGGGGTTGCCGGGCGCCGCCCCCCGTGCGCCTGGAGTCCACATCCCGGGCCCGGCGGCCGGCGAGCATGGAGGAGAAGTACCTGCCCGAGCTGATGGCGGAGAAGGACTCCCTGGACCCCTCCTTCACGCACGCCCTGCGCCTGGTGAACCAAGGTGAGGCGCCGGCCGTTAACTGCCGGCCGGCGTACACTTCATGGTTATCTTTTTGCCTCCACAGAAATAGAAAAGTTTCAAAAAGGAGAAGGCAAGGATGAAGAAAAGTACATCGATGTGGTGATTAATAAGAACATGAAGCTGGGACAGAAAGTGTTAATTCCCGTAAAACAGTTCCCTAAGGTAAGACAGTGAGGTCTACACTGCAGGTATTTATGCTACAAATTTGGTTGTTTATTTTTCCTAGTTCAACTTTGTGGGGAAACTTTTGGGTCCACGTGGCAATTCTCTGAAGCGTTTACAAGAAGAAACCTTGACAAAAATGTCCATCCTTGGGAAAGGTTCCATGAGAGACAAGGCCAAGGTAATATTAATTATAGAAAACGGCTAAGTTGTTTTAAATGTGATTTCTTTTTTCCTTTTTCCAGGAAGAAGAGTTGAGGAAAAGTGGAGAAGCGAAGTACTTCCATCTCAATGATGATCTCCATGTTCTCATTGAAGTGTTTGCCCCACCTGCAGAAGCTTATGCCAGGATGGGACATGCTTTGGAAGAAATCAAAAAGTTCCTCATCCCTGTTAGTACCATTTTTCTTGATAGTTAACTTGTGTGAATTTTGCTATCTTCTGTCTTTTGTGTAGGATTATAATGATGAGATCAGGCAAGCACAGCTCCAGGAGTTAACATATTTGAATGGTGGTTCAGAAAATGCAGATGTTCCAGTGGTTCGAGGGAAACCCACCTTGCGTACAAGAGGTGTACCAGCCCCAGCAATAACCAGGTAGGTGTAAATTTTTTTTTAGGTTAACATACTAAGATTAAATTACTCTTACACCTTTTTGCAGAATACCAGCACAGAATGAATATCCCCTCCAGAATAGAGTGTGGAGAATCGAGCACATCCGCTGCTGTTGTTTAGGGGATACTGTGTTCCTCACACTAGATCTGCCATTTTTACTGAATATAATTTATAATTCAGTTGTCGGTTTCTAAATTAAGTTGTTGAAAATGTTATGAACAGAGGAGGAAGACAGAAGTAGTTTTTTTGTTTATTTTGAATACAGTACCTGGACAGATACCTCCATCTGCACAGATGAAAACTCATCCCTCGTGATTACAGCATATGCATTGCTTGTCATTTAAAGTTGTTTTAATGTCTTGATGGTTAATATTCTGTGATAGCATTATTTTTAAGTTCAAATTTTAGACCCTAGTTTCAGTTTGTGGTGGAGTAATGATTGGTTCAGTGCCAGAGTTAAATACCTTTATTTGCGTACTTACGGTTACCACCTGTGTACTTGAAATCATAAGCAGCTCATATGCTAGGCACCAGCAGGGCACTGAACACACAACCCACTTTACTTCCTCCATATTATTATGGTCTTCCTTGGTCCCAAGTCCTTTAAACACCTTGTTTCTACAGTACAATGTTTATATTCATACGGCAGGAATTCAAAGCCTTCTTGGTACGTGTTTTCTCAAATCCTTTGTACAGTTTAGTCTACTGATTATTTTGCCATATTTCCTGTGTATTTAACCAACCCTAGGGTAGAAGCTTTGTTTCATAAAGTTGGTGCTTGTATTCTTCTATATCTTTGCTCACTTGTTTCTTCTGTCTCGCCTTTTCAAAATCATTATTACCTTCAAGTCTGAATTGAAACTCATTTTAACAAACACTTATATTGCAGCTACTATTGGTTGAGTACTTTTCTAAGGACTTTACAGATATTAACTAAGTTATGCCTCATCATAGTCCGATGAGGTGGGCACTGTTTTGTTAACATTACCATTTTTCAAATGAGGACAGTGAGACCAGGGAGGTAGATTCTTTGCCGAAAGTCATGCAGCTAGTGGTTGGTAGAGCCGGGTGGAATCCAGGCAGTGTGCTTTCATAATCCAAACCTCTCCTCTCTGCTTGGTCCTTCCCTTGTGTTTTGATCCAGAATAAGTAATAAGTTTTTTTTTTTTTCCCATTCCCTTACTGTAGTTCTCCCAGATAATTTTCATTCTAGCACTTTTATTGTGTTTTCATTATGGCTCATGATCACACTTTTAATACAAGATGAAAAGACTTAAATAGTCATGCACCACAAAATGACATTTTTGGTCAAGGACGGACAGAACATGTAACAGTGGTCTCATAAGATTATGAAAGAACTGAAAAGTCCCCGTTGCCTAGTGACGATGATGATCTTGATGATCTTGACCCTATGTAGTCCTAGGCTATAGGCTAATGTGCGTTTGTATCTTAATTGCATACGAAAACAGCTTAAAAAATAATTTTAAAAGTTAACAGAAGAGTACTGATAGGATAAAGATATAAAGAAAATATTTTCGTACAGATTCACAGTGTTTGTGTTTTAAGCCAAGTGTTGCTAGAAAAGAGTCAAAAAGTTTAAAAAAAAAAGTTAAAAGTTGACAAATTTTAAAAAATTACAGTAAACTAAGGGTAATTTTTGAAGAAAGGAAAATATTTTTAAAATAAATTTAGTGTAGTCCAAGTTTATAATGTTTATAAAGTCTACAGTAGTGTCCTAGGCCTTCACATTCACTTGTCACTCACTCAGTCACTCACCCAGAACAACTTCCAGTCTTCCAAGTTCCACTCATGGTAAGTGCCCTATCTAGGTTTACCATTCTCCATCTTTTATATTGTCATGTCTCCATCTTTTATTGTGTCTCCACTGTACCTTTTCTGTGTTTAGATATGTGTAGATACACAAACACCTATCATTGTGTTATAGTCACATACGGTATTCAGTACAATAACATGCTGAACAAGTCTGTAGCCAAGGAACAGTAGGCTGTATCATATAGCCTAGGCGTGTAGTAGGCTACGCCACCTAGGTTTATGTAAGTACACTCTGTGATGTTTGTACAATGACAAAAACACCTAAGGAGCTGTTCCTTAGAAGGTATCCTCATAGCTAAGCGACTGTATTTATTTACTCCTTTTTTTCATGAAATCACATGCGGTAACTAATGATAGGTGGTAACTAATGCCCAACTAATATAGTCCACAGAATAAAACTAAGGTAAATATAAATTGATGAGCAAATTAGGGTAGAAAATTACAAAAACCCAAGGGTAAGGTCAGTACACAAAAACGTACGTATTACAACATTCCGTAGTGTTGGCAGAATTGGTCTTGAAATTATACTTTGAGTTGCCTTGTGGCTAAAGATGAGGGAAATATGGCTACAGAATTCAGTGTCTAAATGTCCAAAACCAGTCACAATACATACAAAAGAAAAACATACTTGTTGGAGCCTATGAATTTCTACTTAAGACTTGTGAGAAAAATCTCCAATGAATAGCCATAAATTGGCCTTCATATGATGTGATAATATCTTCAATGGCATTCTTGTTTGCCATATTCAGTTCCTTAGTAAGTCATTTTTCTTTTGCCTTTAAAATCAACCTGAAGTCATTTTTTCTTTAATCATCTCTGCCATCCTTCCCAGTCTAATCCACACTACTCTTCCATTTTCAGTCACAATGATTTTTTCAAATTAAATGTGATCTTATATCTTCCATACTTAAAATCCTTCAGTGGCTCCTTTCCAGTTAGAAGGGAATCCACACTTCCTCATATGCACTTACATAATCCAGCACTTGGCACTCTCCTCCCCTATCTGACTCTATCTTATTCCACTTTTCCATTGTCTTAACTCCAGCGTTACTGGTCTCCTTTCTGTTGCTCCTTAAATAGACGAAGCTCATTTCTTTCCCAGATCCTTCACATTTATTCTCCTTCTCGTTGAAGGCTTTGTCTCCAGGTGTCTGGCCGCCTCCCTCTCAGCATCGCATCCTCAGCATACACGGTCAGAGAAGCCCTTGCCGAGCACGCAGTGTGAAGGGTCCTTCCTCTCAGCCAGAAGCTGGCTCAGAACCCCCTGTCCTGGTGGAGTAGTATCATTGGTCAAGCCAATTTACCTTATTTATTCACGTTGTCATTGGTTATTCCTTATGGGTAATGCAAATCCATAAAGACCCATGTGTCCCTCGTACCTTGCATATAGTAATTGCTCAGTAAACAATAATGTGAATAAAGTGCTGTAGCACATTCTTTAGCCTCTTTCTGATCAAGTGTTGACCACTGGAAATATTCTTTTGCTAATGCTGATCTTATTTGCCACAGGACTGGGTATGTGAAGGTACTGGTTTTGTCTGACTCAACAGTTGTGAGCCGTCCAGGATGCTGCCTTCTGTTCCTCTCCTAACACTCGGTGGCTTCTGTGCTGCTTTTCCATTGACCTTTGCTCTGGCTCTTCTGGCCCTTTCTTCCACGTAGGAGCAGTCCTACCTTCCCACATTTGATACCAGAAGCAGCAAGAAGAAACATGAACAAAAGAGATTATGCCCTCTTTTTAAGTATTAAGTGCGTGTTCCCAGATATTGGTGCTTAATGTAGTGGTTTTGTTTTAAGTGAGAACATTAGGCTAACCCAGTCACCCAGGGTCATTTATCAGTTTTCATCGAATCAGGGAAATTTTCAGCTACTGTTTCTTCCGATATTTTACTTGCCCCTTTCCCTGTTTCCACACTATGGGAACTGTCAGCTTAAGATAATCCTTTATAGTTTCTTTTGAGCATTAGATCATATGTTACTGATTTTCATGATGTCACATCTTTGTGACGCTGGTATTTTACCAGATGCTGTGATAAACAATAAACATTATCTGAAAATAAGTGTGGATCAGGAAATGAGAGTGACAGTGTCCCATCTGATCCCATGGTTTGAGAAGTTACGTAGCACCCAATATGCATAATTGCTGTTATTTAATAATGAAATAAAATATTTCCTTTCAATTATGATACATCTTATAAAATAATGTGTATTATTTTTC